GTCCTGGGCGCACCCGAACAAGGCCTTGGGAAGGGCAGCGCGCCCCGCAACGTGAGCACAACTGCTTTACAAACTTGGCATATTTTACCAACTCCCCCTCCTTCTCTCCCTCTCCCCTCCAGGCATAAAGGTTGATAGGAACAAACAGATATAATAATAAATGCAAAGCTTTCCTACCTCCCCGGTAGGGGCGGCTAGAAGATGTAGCCAATGTTCACTATGCTAGCTTCCTGGAAAGGTATTTCCCAGTCTCAGAATTTGGGGATCGGGTGGTTAGGAGAGGCAACGGTGGGAGTGGGCGAGGATTGGGGGCTTGTTTTGAAGCTGCATTTGCATAATATGCTCCTGGCTTTTGTTTCTATTGTGTGTTTACTTGGGGTGAGGGGGCTCTCGGGGGGTGCAACGTCTTGTGAGGAGAAGCTGCTTTGGCGGGGCAAGGCTTGTTTTTCTTAGATTGTATGATACTAGTCAGAAAAATAACGTGGTCTAAAGATGCCGAATTTTTAAATTTATTTTTACTGCTTATGGGGGGGGGGTGTTGTAGCTGATGGAAAGCTTAAGCCCCTAAGCCCCCACCCCCCATTATTAATAATCAGAATCCTTGGAAGTCTCCCGCCGCCTCCCCCTTCTGACCGCCCAGATTTCATCAAGCCCCAGGAAGGCTCCACAAGGTCCAGGGGAACTGAGCCATTTTCTGGCTCGTCGAAGACAAATCCACCGGGCGGGGGAGGGGGGCAACTCGTGGGAGGCCCCAACTCACCGGAGGGGTGCCCTGGGAGGCGAACCTGGGGTTTACCTCGAAGAGCTCGCCTCGAGGTGCAGGTGATGGGGGAATGGGGCGGGGGTTGATTAAAAAATGTTCTTCCTTTCTTAAAAAGAGGAGGGGGAAGAACAGACTTTAAATTCTTTTGCAAACATTCATGCCTAAGGAAGGGCTGGAACAGGCAGCCCCGGCCGCCGGAACCGGTCGGACAGGTAGCGAGCTTGTTGACACCGTTATGTTGCAGGGCGCATGCTCAGTCCCAAGTTTCCTGGTGCCTTTTCTATTCCACCTTATGAAACTTTTTCCCCGGCGTGGTCTCACTCGCGATTTAAGGCATAGGTGTCGCCGAGCCGGGAGGCTGGGAGTCGCCAGGCGTGCGGGGGAGAGGCCTGGGCCGCGCCGCGGCGGGGGGTGGAGGAAGAGGGCAGGCGAGGCGGGAAGGTGGGCTCTGGCCGCCGGGAGCCGGGGACGGAGCCGCCGCCGTTGCCCCTAGCGGGGAGCAGCCGGGAGGAGGGGGCCGCAGTCGGGAGAGGGGACCCCACCATGCCCAAAGTCTTCCTGGTGAAGAGGAGGAGCCTGGGGGTCTCGGTCCGCAGCTGGGATGAGCTCCCGGATGAGAAAAGGGCAGACACCTACATCCCAGGTGAGCGCGCGCGGGGGCCGGGCCTGGGCGCTTGTGTGTCGGGGCGCGGCCCCTCCCTCCACAGTGGGCCTAGGCCGCCTGCTCCACGACCCCCCCGAGGACTGCCGCAGCGACGGCGGCAGCAGCAGCGGCAGCGGCAGCAGCAGCGCGGGGGAGCCTGGAGGAGCAGAGAGCAGCTCGTCCCCGCACGCCCCCGAGAGCGAAACCCCCGAGCCCGGCGACGCCGAGGGCCCCGATGGACACCTGGCGACCAAGCAGCGCCCGGTCGCCAGATCGAAAATCAAGGTACTGTGTCGACTCTGCCCCCGCCGCCACCTCGGGGACCCTCATGGCCTCTCTCTGCCCCCAGTTCACCACAGGCACGTGCAGCGACTCGGTGGTTCACAGCTGTGACCTGTGTGGCAAGGGCTTCCGTCTGCAGCGCATGCTGAACCGTCACCTCAAGTGCCACAACCAGGTGAAAAGACACCTGTGCACCTTCTGCGGCAAGGGCTTCAACGACACCTTCGACCTGAAGAGGCACGTCCGCACACACACAGGTGAGCGGGGAGTGCGTGCTTTGTTCTCTGTTACCGATGCTGTGTCTGTCCCTCATCCTTTCAGGCATTCGTCCCTACAAATGCAACGTCTGCAATAAAGCCTTCACCCAGCGCTGCTCTCTGGAGTCCCACCTGAAGAAAATCCATGGGGTGCAGCAGCAGTATGCCTATAAGCAGCGGCGGGACAAGCTCTACGTCTGCGAGGATTGCGGCTACACGGGCCCCACCCAGGAGGACCTGTACCTGCACGTGAACAGTGCCCATCCGGGCAGCTCGTTTCTCAAAAAGACATCTAAAAAACTGGCAGCCCTTCTGCAGGGCAAGCTGACATCCGCACACCAGGAGAATACCAGCCTGAGTGAGGAGGAGGAGAGGAAGTGAGGAGAAGGAAGGGGAGGACAGACGTTCACACTGCCACGTATGTCTACGTGGATTTTTGGTTTTCAGCTTCCCCCACCCCACTGGCTCTTCTTAATTAGAAGTGACCAGTTCACCTCTGTGTCCTTTTGAAACATCAGCAGTAGGGTCCATTCCAAGATTGTCAGTTGCCGTTAGTGACGTCAGGCCCTGTAACCTGTGTCCTGTCTGGCGCAGTTGCTCACATTCACCAAAGTTTGTTTTCATGATCCTGATGGCCAAGAACACCGTGTGGGATTTTTTTTTCCCCCAAGGATTTTCACACACGGAAGGAGAGGTATTTCTTAGAGAGATCATCATTTTATGGTGCCTTGAAATAAAAATACTTCTACTTGAAATGCTGTTTAAGCAAGGCAAGTGAATTTTGTTATTCTGAAAGAGTTTACAGAAACTATTTTAATAAATGAAATGTTCTTGTGAAGCTTTTAAAAGCAAAATGGAACATTGACCTACAGCTCTCTGTTCAGGG